GGGGGACAGAGCGAGACTCCGTCTCAAAAAAAAAAAGAAAAAAAAAAAGAAAAAGAAAAAAAAAGAAATATTATTTATGTCAGCTGAAAAAAAAGGAGGGATCACTCCAGTTTTAACCCCTTCTTGTACAGAAAAAGACTGAAACTCATAGAAGGAAAGAGATCAGAGGCTAATTCTCCAGATTCTCTCCCTGACGTGGGCACCTAGCCAACCACACGACCAGAGACATCCCACCCACGCCCCTGTGGCCTCACGATGATGTAGGCATCCAAGATGGAACGGTAGAGTGCCAGGACACGGGTGAGGTTAACAGCTAGCTGCTTCCTCCCCTCATGAGAGAGGCCTCGGGCGGAGATGCCCGGCATCCCGGGGTCCAGCAGGGAGCGCGGGGAGCGAGAACGCAGTGAACAGGGATCCAGGGTCAGTACTACGCGGGTCCAGGACCCGGACGGGGCTCAACTCTGCAGGCAGAACAGGAAGAGTTTTGGGTCCAGTCTCCGACGCTGCCTTTCCGGGATCCGATGCTGGAGTGGAAGATTTGAGGCGCCCCCCAGACGTCACAGGTCGCGACGTTTCACAGTGAGAAGGTGTCAGCGTCAGAGACACGTAGGGCGGGGTAACAGTGCAGTGACGCCACAAAAGCGTGCCGCTGAGCTCAGCTCACAACGAGGCGGGCCAAGTTCCAGTTCCCGCCCCTTGCCGTACACTCCTCTCCTCTTACGGAAGTGAAGCCGGAGGTGTCCGGCGGGCTGCAGTTCCGGTTTATCGCGGCCTTCCCACACCTTCGCGTTGTACCACCACGGGGCTAGAGGGGCCGGGGAGCGCATCCCGCCCCCGCCCCCACCCACGCCGCCCCCTCCTCCGCCGCCACTGCCGCTCCTCACACACTCGGAATCACTGGCCTCACTACCTGGGGTCGGGGCGGTGCGGGTGTGCGCGCGCCGACCTCTGGCGCGTTCTAACCCGCGCGCCTGCCTTCCCGGGCTTCGTCGGCGCGCACCGATTTCCGCATCCGGCTCCGGACGCTTCCGGTCTTAGCTGGACCCGTCTGGGAGGTAGGTTTGTGAGCGTGAGAGATCGATCTGTACCGCGGGGATCCGAAGTATGCTTATCCAGGTGGGCTGCCTCAAGCCTCGATCCCACCCCCGCGCTGGTAGATGGTGTCAAGGTCCTTGCGTGGGAGAAGGACTTGGGTGAGATGCATGCGGAGATTGCCCCCAATTCCGGCCTGGAGCCAAGGGAAAGGGATGCCTGGATTTGTGTCTCTATTGGTGGTCCACGCTGCGGATGCCTGGGTAGCCCAGAGGTTATCTACGCCATACTTCTCACTGTTTTTGAGCATACCTAGATGTTCCTTTCCTAGGCGGAGTATAGATCGCACGTGTTCTAGCCTCTTAGACTCAGAGGGTTCGAGCTCTATAAGCCCCTCCACTCCCTTCATTTTACAAATGAGACTCAAACCTAGAGCGCGGTAATGACCTTACTAAGACCAAATGGCTGGTGAATTGGGCTTCACTAGAATCCAGGCTTGCTGGCTAACACCAATGCTCCCTCCATCATTTCATGTTATGTTTTCATTTCCCCTCTGTCTGAGAGATTGCTCTGATGTCTTTCCTTCCATAAGTCCTACGGAGATCGAGCTTACCTCATTTTTCTCCCAGGCCTAGGAGCTCAATTACCAGGATCACTTTCTTCCCCAGGGTGTACTACAGACCTCCACATGTTGGACAGTAGGATTCAGCAGAGAATGAGTCCCACATCCTCTTTTCATCCATAAGCCACTCTTCCCAACTACTCTTCCGCCTTCCATTGTCCCTATGTCTACTTTACTGCTCAATCTGGATTTTGGGGAACCTCCTCCCAAAAAGGCATTAGAAGGAAATGCCAAGCACCGAAATTTTGTCAAGAAGCGGAGGCTCTTAGAACGGAGAGGCTTTCTGAGTAAAAAGAACCAACCCCCTAGCAAGGCGCCTAAGTTGCACTCTGAACCTTCAAAGAAAGGGGAAACTCCTACGGTCGATGGCACTTGGAAGACCCCTTCCTTCCCAAAAAAGAAGACAGCTGCTTCCAGCAATGGGTCAGGACAGCCCCTGGACAAGAAAGCTGCAGTGTCTTGGTTGACCCCTGCCCCTTCAAAAAAGGCTGATTCTGTTGCTGCTAAAGTAGATTTGCTGGGGGAGTTCCAGAGTGCCCTTCCAAAGATCAATAGCCACCCAACCCGCTCTCAGAAGAAGAGCTCCCAGAAGAAATCCTCTAAAAAGAACCATCCTCAGAAGAATGCCCCACAGAACTCCACCCAAGCTCATTCAGAGAATAAATGCTCCGGAGCATCCCAGAAGTTGCCACGGAAGATGGTGGCAATTGACTGTGAGATGGTGGGCACAGGACCAAAGGGGCATGTTAGTTCCTTGGCTCGATGTAGCATTGTCAACTACAACGGAGATGTGCTTTATGACGAGTACATTCTTCCCCCCTGCCACATTGTGGACTACCGAACCAGGTGGAGTGGTATCCGGAAGCAGCACATGGTGAATGCCACACCCTTCAAGATTGCTCGAGGCCAGGTAAGAAGCATGGGGCTTGATGGTGGCAGGGAGGTGGATGGAGAGAGGTCTAAATCATTTTTCAGCAAAGGATATCACTATGGGAAGACACCAACGTTTGTGGAGGGAGGGAGGAGAATCTATCAGTTGTTGAAGAAGGCCCCCTGTCGGTGGAAGAAGCAGTGAAAGTCAGGAAGGTACAATTAGCTGGTGTCACAAACTTCATTGGTCAAGATCTATTTTAGCCGGGCGCAGTGGCACTTGCCTATAATCCCAGCACTTTGGGAGGCTGAGGCGGGAGAATCGCTCAAGCCCAGGAACTCAAGCCCTGTCTGGGCAACATAGCGGAACTCATCTACAAAAAAGTTAGCCAAGTGTGGTACATGCCTGTAGTCCCAGCTACTCAGGAGGTCGAGGCTGCAGTGAGCTGAGATCACACCACTGCCACTGCACTCCAGCCTGAGCGACAGAGTGAGATCCTGTCTCAAAAAAACAAACAAAAAAACTATTTTAGGTTCTAAATTGGGTCTGGGGAACTGGGAATCTGCATAGAAAAATAACAGCAAGTGATGAAACTAGACAGAGCTGCAGACACCAGTGTCAGGAGAAAGGGCTTGATTTGGAAAAACCTTGCGAGTTGGAGCCTAAGCTTGAGAGAGGAAAGGTGGAGAGCTCGTCCCAAGCAAAAAGTAGCCTGGGGCAAGTGCGGAAAGTGGTGGTGGTAAGAGAGGGCAGAAAGTTGACAGGAGGAGCTGGGGTATATATTGTCCAACTGGAACAGGTAACCAGTGAACGGCATAAACGGCACAGGGCCGGCACTTCGGGTTGTCATCTCACTCCTAGCCCTGTGCTGGCCATGGAGCGCAAGGCATGAACGGAAAGGAGAGTGAGCTGGGAGGGGTGAAAGAGGAAGTGAAGGGAGAGCAAGAGACCTGCTGGTCTCAGGAGGCCGCCAGAGGGCGCCCTTGGTCCACGTCTTTGCAGTTTCAGGTCCACACTCTGCCCTCTCTGGACACGCTGTTCCCATAATGCCTTATATGCGGTCAGTTGGAGGAGGTTCGTTAGAGGTGAGGTGACTGACTATTTTAGAAAAGACGGAAAGAAGAGTTAAACATCTTGTGCACAAAGGGGCGCAGCCAAGCAAAGGCATAGGAGAGGCAGAAGATGGGACGGGTCTGAGACAGCAAATCTGCCCAGCTTTGATGAGGGCTATATGTCGAGGTTAATAAGAAGTGAAGGTGGTGGTGGACAGTAAGTAGGTGAAGTCAGGAGTAACGAAATATCTAGTTCACGGGACTACGTCTGGTTTTCATCATAAAGCACTTCCCCAGTGCCAAGCTGGGGTTATGAGACTAAGGTATGTCCAGATGAGCCTAGCCCCTTCAGAGGGGGTCCCTTTGGGAGGCTATGCAGGACTGTCACTTTTGTTGAAAACCTGTTTGGAACCTCATTTGGGAATGGCCTTCAGAGCCTGTGGTGTGTTCTTCGGTTGTCCTCATTGGTAGCATGTCCTCCTACTTCAAGAGCCTGAAATGGCTAGGTGTGGTGACATGTGTCTGTAATCCCAGCTACTCAGGAGTTTGAGGTGAGAGCATTGCTTGAGCCCAGGAGTTTGAGGCCAGCCAACCTGGGAAAAATAGCAAGACCTCATCTCTTTTAAAAAATAAGTTACCTGAAGGCCAGGTGTGGTGGCTCACACCTGTAATCCCAGCACTTTGGGAGCCTGAAGCGGGCAGATCACAAGATCAGGAGTTCAAGACCAGCCTGGCCCATATGGTGAAACTCCGTCTCTACTAAAAATACAAAACTTAGCCAGGCATGGTGGCAGGTGCCAGTAGTCCCAGCTACTTGGGAGGCTGAGGCAGGAGAAACGCTTGAACCCGGGAGGCGGAGGTTGTAGTGAGCCAAGATCGCGCCAGTACACTCCAGCCTGGGCAACAGAGCAAGACTCCATCTCAAAAAAAAAAAACAGTTTCCTGAAATATTGAGAAGTTATTTTTATTTTACTTGGTTCCAAAACTAGTGTGAATAAGGTTGCTTCTGCAACTTTAGTTTATATGTGATTCTTAATTTTTTACGGTTTGTAGACTCTGAGAATTTGATGAAAGCCACAGATTCTCTTCCTCTAGTACCCATACACATCTAATTGCATGTAATTTTGGGCTTTTGTTAGCCTCCCTGGAGCCCGGGTCCCAGCCATGTGTCTAAGGCCAACATAATGGTAATAGTTAAAGGACTTCATGTAGCAAGCCAGAACTGAACTAAATACATGGACATCTCAAACATGAGTGTCATTTAGGACTGAAGGCAAATTAATGTCATGGGGTGGAGATCAATAAGAAGGTAAGGAGCCACTGGCAGTATGAGTCCAAACAGGGTATACCATGGAAATCACCTGTGGAAGAGGAAGGTGGATTCCAGAAGAAAGAAAACTTGTGGGAGTGAGCATTTCAAGGATGGAGAGGTAGGCAGTTGGTGAAAGAATCCAGAAGGGATTTCTCACCACTCTCTTCCCACACTTCTTCCAGATCTTGAAGATACTCACAGGGAAGATAGTGGTGGGGCATGCCATCCACAACGACTTCAAAGCCCTTCAGTACTTTCACCCCAAGTCCCTCACCCGTGACACCTCCCATATCCCCCCCCTCAACCGGAAGGCTGACTGCCCGGAGAATGCCACCATGTCTCTGAAGCATCTCACCAAGAAGCTGCTAAACCGGGATATCCAGGTAGCATCTCCCCACATCCCCCGCCCCCATCTTCTTCATGCTCTTGTCTTCCTTGCTTGCTCAGGTTGGGAAGAGCGGACATTCCTCTGTGGAAGATGCCCAGGCCACCATGGAGCTATATAAGTTGGTTGAAGTCGAGTGGGAAGAGCACCTAGCCCGGAATCCCCCTACAGACTAGTGGCAGTGGGGACGCTGGTGATATGAGGAGGCAGAGGCAGCACCCAGGAGAAACAGGGCAGTGGACCAATGGACAGCTCCACCAGCTCCACATCTTTGGAAGCTAGATTTGGGGAGAGAGAAGCTCTACCCCAGACTTAATACCCATTGAAATTTCACCTCAGGTGTTGTGTCCTGTGTCTGGTTAAGTGTCCCATGGAAGGGGAAAGCCTTCACGTCAGAACCCAACCCTATACCTTTTACTTCTTAAATGGTGCTAACCACAGGTGTCCCAGGGTGCTCTGTGCCAGTTAAGATTTTTAACTTTCAAGGGGCAGGGCATACTGGGAAATGTAGTTTCCCAAACTGCCTTATCACTTGGGTGGACATATGTCTCCTTTTATGCCTTTTGGTCTTGAGTAATTAACAGCATCCTCTTCCACGCTCAGAAGTGTTCTGGTTGGGGCCAGGCATGGTGGCTCACACCTGTAGTCCCAACACTTAGGGAGGCCGAGGCGGGCGGATCACCTGAGATCAGGAGTTCAAGACCAGCCTGGCCAACATGGCGAATTCCCGTTCTCTACTAAAAATACAAAAAATGTGTGGGGTGTGGTGGCAGGAGCCTGTAATCCTAGCTACTCAGGAGGCTGAGGCAGGAGAATCGCTTGAGCCCAGGAGGCGGAGATTGCAGTGAGCCGAGATCGTGTCACTGCACTCCAGCCTGGGTGACAAGAGTGAGACTCCGTCTCCAAAAAAAAAAAAAAAGAATTTATTAACCTGGTTGGTTAATAAATTGTGTGGTCCCTGCCGGGCGTGGTGGCTCACGCCTGTAATCCCAGCACTTTGGGAGGCCGAGACGGGCAGATCACGAGGTCAGGAGATCGAGACCATCCTGGCTAACACGGTGAAACCCCGTCTCTACTAAAAATACAAAAAATTAGCCAGGCGTGGTGGCGGGCACCTGTAGTTCCAGCTACTTGGGAGGCTGAGGCAGGAGAATGGCGTGAACCCAGGAGGCGGAGCTTGCAGTGAGCCGAGATTGTGCCACTGCACTCCAGCCTGGGCCACGGCCACAGAGCGAGACTCTGTCTCAAAAAAAAAAAAAAATTAAAATTGTGTGGTCCCTTTCCATGTCACAGAGTCTGCTTTTGGCTCAGAGTCTGTATCTAGCCTGTGTCAGGATATTGCCTGTTCTTCCCACCTTGACTTCCAGAGCAGCCATCGCTGGTGAGCTTTAGTTCTCCTTAGGGTTCCAAGGCATTAGAAGTAAGAGTGTAGCTTGGAAACCAACTTCTGTGATTTAGGAAAGCTGTCTCTTTCCTAAGGTAATAGGGGGTTTATTTCATTTAGGCCCCAGTTGGTAGGTTTTAAAATAATTTATAAAGTGTTTTAATAATTTGGTTGTCTTTTTTACCTTGCTAAACCAAGCCTCTAAAAACTCAAATTATTCCCTTGATAAATTTTTATAATGGAAAAGCAATTATGTACAGTTTCTTCTTTATGTTAAATAGC